AAAAGGATTGTATGGGCCGGGTGTGGTGGCTGTCGCCTGTAATCCCACCACTTTGGAAGGCCAAGACATGTGGAACACCTGAGGTCAGGAGTTTGAGACCAGCCTGGGCAACATGGTGAAACACCGTCTCTACTAAAAATACAAAAATTAGTCGGTTGTGGTGGTGTGTGCCTGGAATCCCAGCTACTTGGGAGGCTGCGGTGGGAGAATTGCTTGAACCCAGGAGGCGGAGGTTGCAGTGAGCTGAGATCATGCTTCTGTACTCCAGCCTCAGCAACAGAGGAAGACTCTGTCTCAAAAAAAAAAAATTCTATGTCTGCGAGTAACCACACAACTGCATACTGCGTATATTTATTTCATGACAATCCTTCCTTGAACCCCTGCTCTTAACGATTTTGGGGACCCAGTGGTGACCCAGATGTCCTGGCTCTACCCTCCTGGGCCACACAGGCTAGCAGGGCAACAGTGTTTGTGATGAAACCCGGTGATTGCGTGAATGTGTGGGTGATTGACAGTGTTGTTGGAACTGTGAGACACTGTGAGCGTTACTGTGTGTGTGCAGGAGTCCATAGCCCTGGGTACATGACTGTGTGTCACAGTGGATGACTGTCCACCTGTGAGTGAGAGACTGTGGCTGTCTGGGTGTGACCATGGGACTGTATGGGTGTGACTGAATGTGTGACTGTGTGAGTAACAGCTTGTGAGGTTCTGTGACTGTGCCTTTCCATGGCTCAGCCTATGGGATTGTGTGTGACACTGCATGTTTGATTGAGTGACTGAGGCTCTGGGAATGAGTGGCGGTGGGGGCGGGTACCTGTGGGTGGGACAGCATGAGAGATTGTACACACTTGGTGCAGGGGTCCTCAGGACGATAAGGACAATTCAGTAACTGCCCTCCCTCATGACCTTGATGACTGCCCCCTGCTCGGCTCTCTGCCCCAGAGCTCCCCGCTTCCGTTCCCTGTCCCGCCTTGGCCCCGCCCCCTCCCATCACCCCGGGCTGCCAGCGCCTGTCACCTCTCCCAGAGCCGAGACAAGGCAGTTGGAGGCAGCGGTGGCAGGGGCTGCAGGAGCAAGTGACCAGGAGCAGGACTGGGGACAGGTGAGGGCTCCCCAATCCCAGCCCATTCTCCCCACCCACTCCGCGTGCCTCTCCCTCCCCCCAGATCATCACGCCTGGGAGTTGCGGGAGCGGGTGCGCTGCCTCGGAGTCCCGCGTGTATACGGCTCCCCAGCCGTCTGCCCCTGTGTGTGAATCCCTGAGGCGGGGTGACGCTGGAGAGGTGCTGACCTTGCCCTGGGACCCTCCAGGCCTGATCGCCCCTGCACGAACCAGACCCTTCGCCGCCCTCACGATGACTACCTCTCCGATCCTGCAGCTGCTGCTGCGGCTCTCACTGTGCGGGCTGCTGCTCCAGAGGGCGGAGGTGAGGAAGCGAGGAGCCAGAGGAGCTCCAGGCTGGGGGGGTCCTCCCTTCTTTCTTTTCCTAGACAGGCTCTAAGGGGCAGACGGCGGGGGAGCTGTACCAGCGCTGGGAACGGTACCGCAGGGAGTGCCAGGAGACCTTGGCAGCCGCGGAACCGCCTTCAGGTGTGACCAGGAGGGCTGGGGACGCGGGGAGGACTGGGCACCTGGCCCCCGTGCCCACCCCCAGGCCTCGCCTGTAACGGGTCCTTCGATATGTACGTCTGCTGGGACTATGCTGCACCCAATGCCACTGCCCGTGCGTCCTGCCCCTGGTACCTGCCCTGGCACCACCATGGTGAGGTGCTCCCTGGGCCCGGAGCCCTCCCCGTGCCTTAATTCCCTCTCTTCTTTCCCCACAGTGGCTGCAGGTTTCGTCCTCCGCCAGTGTGGCAGTGATGGCCAATGGGGACTTTGGAGAGACCATACACAATGTGAGAACCCAGAGAAGAATGAGGCCTTTCTGGTAAGAAGAGGTGAGGGCTTCAGGTTAGGAGTCCTTGTTCCCTTCCCCTTCTTGCCCCGACCAGGACCAAAGGCTCATCTTGGAGCGGTTGCAGGTCATGTACACTGTCGGCTACTCCCTGTCTCTCGCCACACTGCTGCTAGCCCTGCTCATCTTGAGTTTGTTCAGGTGGGACCTTAACCCTGAGTGGTGGCGGCAGAGGGCCCCCACACTGCCTTCCAAATTCCCCTAGGCGGCTACATTGCACTAGAAACTATATCCACATCAACCTGTTCACGTCTTTCATGCTGCGAGCTGCGGCCATTCTCAGCCGAGACCGTCTGCTACCTCGACCTGGCCCCTACCTTGGGGACCAGGCCCTTGCGCTGTGGAACCAGGTGGGCATCCTCCTTCCGTTCCTCCAAATGGGACTACCCCTCTACCGGTCTGGCCCCTCCCTAGGCCCTCGCTGCCTGCCGCACGGCCCAGATCGTGACCCAGTACTGCGTGGGTGCCAACTACACGTGGCTGCTGGTGGAGGGCGTCTACCTGCACAGTCTCCTGGTGCTCGTGGGAGGCTCCGAGGAGGGCCACTTCCGCTACTACCTGCTCCTCGGCTGGGGTGAGCTCCGATCCCGTCCCCCGCCCAACCCAGGGGTGGGGGGGCGGGGTCGGGGTCTGCACAGGGGCCCCCGCGCTTTTCGTCATTCCCTGGGTGATCGTCAGGTACCTGTACGAGAACACGCAGTGAGTTGCAGGGTCTGGGGCGGGGCGTGGGATCTATCTCTTAGCTCTACTCCGCCTTCCCCAGGTGCTGGGAGCGCAACGAAGTCAAGGCCATTTGGTGGATTATACGGACCCCCATCCTCATGACCATCTTGGTAGGATCGGTCCCGCCTCCACCAGGCCGCCCTCAGGGATTTCCCATTCTGGGAAGTGGGCTGCCACCTCCTCCTGCCCCTTCAGAATGGGATCGCGGCTGGCTCAGCCCTTATCTCTCCCCACAGATTAATTTCCTCATTTTTATCCGCATTCTTGGCATTCTCCTGTCCAAGCTGAGGACACGGCAAATGCGCTGCCGGGATTACCGGCTGAGGTGAGGGCATGCGTTGGGGACCGAGGGGAAGGGCGGGATCACTGCTGCCGCCCTCTCTCCCCAGGCTGGCTCGCTCCACGCTGACGCTGGTGCCCCTGCTGGGTGTCCACGAGGTGGTGTTTGCTCCCGTGACAGAGGAACAGGCCCGGGGCGCCCTGCGCTTCGCCAAGCTCGGCTTTGAGATCTTCCTCAGCTCCTTCCAGGTGCTCAGGCAGGGTGCAGGGGCTCCATCCTTAGCGATGTAACCTCCGCGCCTCCTCTGGGCAGGGCTTCCTGGTCAGCGTCCTCTACTGCTTCATCAACAAGGAGGTAGGCAGAGACCCGGCCGCCGCCCCCGCCCTCGGCGCCGCCTCTGAGCGCCATCGTCTCACAGGTGCAGTCGGAGATCCGCCGTGGCTGGCACCACTGCCGCCTGCGCCGCAGCCTGGGCGAGGAGCAACGCCAGCTCCCGGAGCGCGCCTTCCGGGCCCTGCCCTCCGGCTCCGGCCCGGGCGAGGTCCCCACCAGCCGCGGCTTGTCCTCGGGGACCCTCCCAGGGCCTGGGAATGAGGCCAGCCGGGAGTTGGAAAGTTACTGCTAGGGGGCGGGATCCCCGTGTCTGTTCAGTTAGCATGGATTTATTGAGTGCCAACTGCGTGCCAGGCCCAGTACGGAGGACGCTGGGGAAATGGTGAAGGAAACAGAAAAAAGGTCCCTGCCCTTCTGGAGATGACAACTGAGTGGGGAAAACAGACCGTGAACACAAAACATCAAGTTCCACACACGCTATGGAATGGTTATGAAGGGAAGCGAGAAGGGGGCCTAGGGTGGTCTGGGAGGCGTCTCCAAGGAGGTGACACTTAAGCCATCCCCGAAAGAGGTGAAAGAGATCACTTTGGGGAGAGCTGGAGAACAGGATTCTAGGCGGAAGCGATAGCATAGGCAAAGGCCCTTGGGCAGGAAGGCGCTCAGCCTTGGCTGGAGTAGAATTAAGTCAGAGCCAACAGGTGGGGAGAGACAGAGAAGTGGGCAGGGGCACCCAAGTTGGGATTTCATTTCAGGTGCATTGGAGATTCTTAGGAGTGTCTCTTGGGGGTAATATTTTATTTTTTAAAAAATGAGGATGTCACTCTTACCCAGGTTGGTCTTGAACTCCTGGGCTCAAGCAATCCTCCCACCACGGGTCTCTCAAAGTGCTGGGATTACAGGCGTGAGCCACCGCACCCGGCTTTTTTTTTTTTTTTTAAACGGAGTCTCACTCTGTCACCCAGGCTGGAGTGCAGTGGTGCAATTTCAGCTCACTGCACCCTCCACCTCCCGAGTTCAAGCCTCCCGGGTAGCTGGGATTACAGGCACCGCCACCATGCCTGGCTAATTTTTGCATTTTCAGTAGAGATAGGGTTTCTCCATGTTGGCCAGGCTGGTCTCGAACTCCTGACCTCAAGTGATCCACCCACCTCAGCCTCCCAAAGTGCTGGGATTACAGGCATAAGCCACCATGCCCGGCCCAAATGGGCTAATGTTTTAAACAGATCCTTCTTGTCTGCCCTGTAGGAGGACAAATTATCAGGGGCAGGGGTGGAAGCTGGAGCCCAGAAAGGAGGGGACTGCAGGTGGGAAGTGATGGTGGCTGGACCAGGATGGAGGCCACTGAGGGGTATGAAGCAGTCGGATTTGAAGCTGTTTAAAAGGTGGAGGTGAGAGGATTTCATGAAGGAGCACATGAGGACACAGCAGCAGAGAGGACTCCTTGGCTTTGGATGGTGGAGAGACTAAAGATAGAGAGATTGGGTTCGGGTAGGGGGAGAACCACGTGTGCTCTTTGGAAAGGTTAGGCTGGCAGTGTTTGTAGGACATGACAGGACACTGAGTGTAAGGGTCTGGAGCTCTCAGGAGAGGGGCGAGCTGGAGATAGTAATGTGAGAGGCACTGGGTCCTGAGAGGGTGATTTGGTGTGGACCGGAGCACAGGTGAGGCAAGGCAGGCCTCGCAGCTGAAACTTTATATCCAGAGCAGCCAGGGCCACTGCTGGCTGCGGAGTGAGGACGCATATCCCCACTGTCCTTAGATGGGTGGCCCCTGGAACCTGGGAGAATGAGGGGGCATGCTGACAGTCTCATTGTGGCTGGACCACCTGTACATACACCCACAAGACCCTCACCCCTAAATCCTCCCCCTACACATATGCACACTTAAGTTACCGTATGGGTGTTGTCGAGCATTTTCCCTGGGGTCTGTGGCTCCCTGGACCGACATGCCCCAAAGCTGAACTCAGCCTTTTCAAGCTTGCGGCCCTGCTGCCCAATTCCCCTACACCCTGCCTTGTGGGTTCTCGCGGGGTGGGGGCCTTAGGGCAAGGCTCTTGTAAATAAAGTATAAGAAACAGTTGCTTTTTTTCTTTCTTGGGTAGAAGCATCTTC